TGTGTAGGCTGGTTATGGGGTCAGAGGAGAGGCATTTCCTCCTCCCACCTCACCTCCTCCAAGAAGCCCTCTGGGTACTGCTCCCCAGCACTTTGCCCATTGACTGAGCACTCAGGGTTCTCTGCACAGACTTTTTTAAACCTTTCTCTGTGTGTCCCTACACTGGGAGCTCTCTGACCACGGGGTCCATGGTATCTCCTGTCTATCCTAGTGCCCAGCACTGGGTTAGCACTCAATGTGGGGGCATAGGGCTCTTGTGCCCCTATTTTACAGATGGGTCAGTTAAGGCCCTGCAAGGTCACACAGCCTGTTGAGGGGCAGAGCCAGCCTGGTTCAGGTGGGTGTGGGGCCACTTGGTACCGGCTGGGGTCTTCTTTCAGGCCTCAGGACCATTCCTAGGCTTCCTTAGGCCCTGCAGCTCCTGACCCTCCTGGCACTATTCCTGGAGGGTGAATAGTCAGTCCTGTGCTCTTAAGAGCTTGGGGGTTTGGGGGTTAAGGGGTTGTGGCATCAGACTGAGGGTCAGAGGGCAGGCCTATGAGCTTCAGTTTCTTCATCTGTAAAACAGATCTTAGTGTTTGGGGGAGCAGGGGTGGCTGAAAGAGATCACGCATATGTTGTTCTCGCCATCCTTATTATTACTACTGACACTGTTATTTTGTTATCATTACATTATTATTCATGCTCCCAGGGCCCCAGCAGCTGCGGTGGCTCCAGGCCTGGATGCAGAGCTCTGGTGTGCTGAAAAGAAGTTGCAGTTCCTAATTAGTCAGCGCTCCAAGGAGAGGGCCTGGGTTTTAATTTTTGCTGCAGGGTCCCACCTGCCCGAGGCCTCCCAGCCCCTCTCATCCCTTCCTGGGCTGGGCCTGCGGCACCCTCCCCAACCTCAGGTAGGGGGCCTGGCCCGAGGCAAAAACCTCCCCAAATTTCCCCTGCCACTCCCTCCGCCTCCCAGACCTCTGGGGCCATGAATCATTTATGAGGCAAAAATGAAACCAATTAAGGACAAACTTTGAAAGCCTCTAATTGCTGCGCCTGGTGGCACCGTGGAATGAGGGGAGGCCAGCCTTCTCGGTGCGGAATCTCCTTGGCCCAGGCCTTCCCAGGCTGCCCGTCCCGCCGCGGCTCAGGGCGCCTCCCGGCTCCCTGCCGCCTCCCAGCCGGACGCGGACGTGCCTGCGCGGCTCTGGCGGCCGCGTCTGCCGCCCCGGCGCCCGCCCGGGTCCCAGGCCGACTAATTAGGCCCGGCTACCTCCCGCGCCGCCCACTGCCCGCTCCAGGCCCGCTGCCCGCTCCAGGCCCGAGGTGATGGCGGCTGTTCCTGCCGTTCTGGGGCCTGTGCCCCAGAGCTGGCCGCGTTTCTCGGGGCGGGAGCCAGCTCTGCTCGCCTGGCTTAACCCAGACGAGCCCAGGACGCCCTATCCCTGAACCCCATCGTGGCGTGCAGGTCTGAGTAGGCTCTGGGCCATGCCGGGGTACCTGGCTTGGAGGCTCTCTTCAGTCTCGGGAGAGATATGCTTATCCCAGGCGGAGCGGAGAAGGCTGGGGGATGACTGATAGGGGGAGTCGGGAGGGGATGTTGAGCCCTGAGGTGTTGCACTGAGCACGGATCCAGTTCCTCTTGGCTTTGCCACAAACACAGTGACCTTATGTAGAGTCCTTAGCCTCGGTTTCCCCGTTTGTAAACCATCAGCACCAGCCCATTTTCTCCTGAATTTGGGATTTAGGGAGCTGGGCTTTGTATACCCCTCCCAGTCTCCTCTCTTGGGGGGTTGCTGAGGGGGTGGAGGTAATGTCTGGACCTAGCAGGGCCTGCCTTACTGCCATGAGCCCTGGATGCCAGTGGCCAGCCTGCTCGCTGTGCTGAGGGCCAGGCAGGCCCTGGGCACTGAGGCACGTTGTTTGCTGAAACCAAATTTCTGTGCTTGTGTTTTTCCATAATTATATTAGCAGGTGGGATTTTTCCTCGGGGAAGCAGTGGGAGGGGGAGCGCCATGGCAGTGTCCCCGCCCGCTCTAAGCGTGAGCTCACACTCAGCTCTGCCCGCCTGCCGTAATGATTTTTTAATTATGCAGCCAGTGCTCGGAATTGCTAATCCCCCTCCAGCCCTGCATCCCCTCCTGCAACTCACACCCCAGCCCCTGGCTGATGTCCCTAGAGTGGCGGTGCCCAGCCCCGTGCCCATCACTGAGTGCTTGGGACAACCGCCATAGCGGGAGAGAGGGTAGGTCAGGAAGGGCCGGAGGGGCGCCCCTCCGCCATCTGCAAGTGACAAGACTTGTGGCTCTCTTTGTCTCCCACCCTACCCCTAGACCCAGCATGGCTCACACCTGCCAGGACAGCTATGGCTTTAAATGAGTTTGGGGAGTGATCGGTGCCCACACCAAGTGATGTGGCCACACTCATTTCATGGACATTAGCCTGTCTTCCCAGCCTTGTGTGACCCCAAGGACACAGGCACACAAGTACAATTTTTGTCACACCCATACTCACGCTTTACTTCCCTTCTACACACACACTCAGCCCCACAGCCAAGCTACACACACACACACAATGGCAGGCTCTGCGTGCTTCTCACACATGTAGCCTTACCTGAGGGCGGGGGCACCCTCAGGAGACCCCACTGCTGCCTCCTGTGCCCTGCAGTGGCCCTGCTCCCACTCCCTTGCCTCCAGACCCCCCAACCCCATCCCCATCCACCCTACTGGGAGGTGCTCCGAGGTCTTCTGGCTCCCGCCTCATGGGGTGGCTGCCTGTGGCTGGGGCCAGCCTGAGCCTCCATCGACCCTGGCCTGGGGGAGGTGCTGGGGGGGTTCTGCAGCACTGTGGCGGCGGCTCCTCTCCAGGCGCCCAGCTGTGGCATCTGTCAAGGTCAGATAGCGACTCCGGAACCAGCCGGCTCGGCCCCATGGCCCCTCTCGCCTCATTATTTTTGTGTTCCGGGGCTGCGGCGACACCTCCCTCCCTCCTCCTCAGCCTCCCGCCTCTCGCCTGCCTCCCCCACGCCTCTGCAGGGAGGGCCTGCGGTCTGGGGGCTTTTGTTTTCCAGTTTTTTCCACGCTCAGGCCAGGCAGGCGGGTAGACACTGGCCAGAGCTGTTGGACCTTGAACAGCAGACAAGACAGGTGTCCCCCTTAGAGCTGGGACAGATTCTCAGCTAGTGGAACCCTGGGTTGGTTTCTCAGAGGCACAAACTGAACCTGGATGGAACCAGCCCCCACCACAGCCCAGGTGCACCTGTGGGCAGCTTCCTGTTTCCATAGGGGCCCTAGCAGCTGGCACCAGTTCCTGTCTACACCATCCCCGTCCCAGTAGGGCCCCAGACTCATACAGCCCAGAGCTCCTGACACAACTCACAGTGCATGCGGACATACACACACTGGCATTCATGCGGCAAAGATGTGTTGACACGTACAGACCAGAAGACTCCACAAACATCCTCTCACCACGTAAACCACCCTATTCGCACACACGTGCACTTGGACATCCATGTACATTCACAGACTTGGGTCGCACACACATGCCTCCACTTTACCCTCAGGGAGGTCACAGAGTCAAAGATCTCCCCCAGCACTGCTACATGATCCCCATATATGCTTTAATGCTGTGGTCTGTAGAGGGCGACATCTTGAGACTACACACTCAACCGGGCACATTCACAGTCCACTGGACACACACACAGTTGTGCAGCACACCTCCCAGGTAGACACGCGAAAACACACTGTATGCATTGCTCTCGTCACCATACACACTCCAGCCCCCTGAGCCCGCTCCCAGGTGCCCAGCATCCTTGGGTAGTTATGCCACCCGAGGGGCTTTTGTCCCCCGAAATACTGGGAAGTGAGCTTGAGGCCTCAGCTTGCTGAGCCCTGTGTCCAGGGAGCCTCGGAGAGTGGGAAATGGTTTGACAAGGACTGCCCGGCCCCTGCCCAACCTCACTGTGTACACCACTTTAGGCCCAAGAGCGCCAGGATGGCGTGGGATGGGGCGGGGGGTTCCAGGTGTGTCATGATGGGCTTGGTGGCTGCTGGCAGAGGCAGACTCTGGGGGGTGACCTCAGCTCTGTCTCTGGGTCCCTCCTCCCACCTCCAGCCCCTGATTTGGGTGTGTAAATGTTGGAGGAATGGGGTGTGGGCAGACTCCAGGCCCCCAGGGTCTCTAGAGTGGCCCTGGCCATCCCCTCTCTTCCTCCTCCAGCTGTGGACTGCTGTGACTGCCCCCGGGAGAGGAGCTAGATGGAGGCTTAGCAGTGGCTGGGCCCCCACCCCCCAGGAAACTCAAAACCCTGGGCCAGCCGCGGGTGGCGGGTTGGGGCAGGCACAAAGAGGGCCTCTGTGCGGCCGGCTGGGCTGCCCACAGGATTCTGGGGGAGGAGGCCGGAGCCGGTTTCCGTCCCGTTCTGCTTCCTGCGGAGGCTGCGGAATGCCCGGAGCTCTGGCCCAGCCTGCCCCGTCTGGCCCACCCGCAGCCCCTTCCCCATCTTTTCCAGGGCCTTGGGGTACAGCTGCAGACTTCTCTGCAACAGGGCCCTGAGAGCCACCCTCCAGGACCCAAGGGAAACCTAGGGGATTTCCCCAAGCCGAGAGCTGAACTGGACCTCACCCTTTAGCTGAAGTCTTCCTTCCCTCCATGTGCTGTGGAACCCTCAGCCAGGGTTGGAGCACCAGGCCCTGGAGTCACACAGACCTGGGTTTAAATCCTGGCTCTGCCACTTACTGACCTTGTGACCTTAGGCAGGTGGCTTTATGTCCCTGAGCCTCAGTTGCCTCATCTGTAAAATGAGGATAATAATAATTGTAGTAGAATCCGGTGAGAAAATGCATGTGAAATGCTTAGCACAGTGCCTGGTGGACAGTGAGTGTGCATTATTAGGACCTGCTGTTTATTTTTTTTTATTTATTTGTTTGTTTGTTTATTTATTGTTTTGAGATGGAGTTTTGCTCTTGTTGCCCAGGCTGGAGTGCAATGGCGTGATCTTGGCTCACTGCAACCTCTGCCTCCCAGGTTCAGGCAATTCTCCTGCCTCAGCCTCCCGAGTAGCTGGGATTACAGGCATGCACCACCACGCTCGGCTAATTTTTGTATTATTAGTAAAGACAGGGTTTCTCCATGTTGGTCAGGCTGTTCTCGAACTCCCGACCTCAGGTGATCCACCTGCCTCGGCTTCCCAAAGTGCTGGGATTACAGGCGTGAGCCTGTACAGGCCAGGGCCTGCTGTTTATTTTAATGTCCTCTGGGGAACTTAAGAGTGGAAGGGACTGGATGCTCCTTGCCACGATAGGTCTCACCTCTTCTACGGTTCAGTCTCAGCCCTGCGTCCTGCTCAAAACCCTTCTCTCAAATCAGTTTCCTATCTGCAGATCATATCAGTGACTGATCTCGGCCTCTGGGGCCTTCCTCCTGAGGTCTGGAGGGTGGAGGGGATCGCTGTCTGGAATCCTTTTTTTCCCCTCTGTATCTCTACCTCCTTCCCCATGATATGCCCTGGGATCGTGACTTCTGCAGTAGTTTGGGGTGAGAAGCAAGAGCCATTCCTTTCCATTTTACAAATGGGAAACTGAGGCTTAGTGGCGGAAAGAGCTTGGTCAAAGTCACCAGTCAGGGAGGGACAGGGTGGAGCCACAAACCTAGGCCTCAGGCCTCCAGTTCCCTAGCCAGTCCTAGGCACATATGCCTCCCCCAACCCCAGACACACAAACACACCCCACACAGGAGCCCCAGAAGGACAGTGCGCCATCTCTGATTTCTTGACTCGTGCATCCCTGGACTAGCCTTCCCTGGCTTGTCCCATGGTGAGGCCCATCAGTAGGGAGGTCCTGAGGGGGTACGTGGGCCTGATTTCTGATTGGTGTCAGCTCAGAGATCACCACATTGGGAAATGTTTACTACAAGATTCAGGGGATCCCAGATAGACAAGGCGTCATTACACCTGCTTAAGCAAATTGCCTGCTCTAAATGGGGCAATAATAGGACTTCCTTCAGAGATTGGGTATGAGGATAACATGAGATAAAGCATGGACAGTGTGGCACATAGGAAGAGCCCCATACTTGTTAGCTATGGTCCCAGGTGACAGATGGGAAAACTGTCTCAGAGGCCAGTTTTTTCCCAAGGTCAAAAAATGGGGAAGGGTCTTCCTGAACCTTTGACTCTTCCAGGAAAGGAACCTGGCCTGAGGGAGGTGCCTATTGAGGAAAGGGCCTGTCTTTATCAGAGGCATCCCAGGCATCTCAGTCCCTAGAGCCCCAGGTCAGAGCTTACTCCCTGCCCGGGGCCTCAGTGTTGCTGTGCATGAATGGGCTGATCCCCTCCTCCAGCTGTTTTGGGGAGCACCGTAAAACAGAACAGAGCCTGGCTGGGTGCGGTGGCTCACGCCTGTAACCCCAGCACTTTGGGAGGCTGAGGTGGGTGGATCACCTGAGGTCAGGAGTTCAAGACCAGCCTGACCAACATGGTGAAACTCCATCTCTACTAAAAATACAAAAATTAGCCAGGTGTGGTGGTGTGCGCCTGTAATCCCAGCCACTCTGGAGGCTGAGGCAGGAGAATTGCTTGAACCTGGGAGGCGGAGGTTGTGGTGAGCTGAGATCGGGCCACGCACTCCAGCCTGGGTGACAGAGCAAGACTCTTGTCAAAAAAAAAAAAAAAAGAGAGAGAGAAAACAGAGCTCTACATACTCCAGGTTTGCTCAAACCCTTTAGTCCTCAGGCCAAGGCATGGTTGGCACCCACCCCAGCAGGAGGGGTGTAAGAGGGTCAGGGGTGTGGAGTCGGGGATATAGAAATGCTGTCCCTTGTTCTGTCCTTGGCAGTCAGTCTTGGGGTGACTCTAGTGGGGTTGAGGCCATGTCTCACCCCAGGCCACCCTCTGGGTGCTCGCAGTGGCCAGTGTGTGGGGGTATGTGTGTCCATCCATAGCTGGATGTGTGCCCTGTGCTCTCCGCCTGGGGCTGCGTTTCTCCCTGCCTCCAAGACCAGTCTCCCTGGGCTTGAGCAGGGCTTCTTTTTCCCTCTGGAAACTCCCCAGGCTGAATCATGGAAATCAGAGACGGGACACCCTCCCTTCCACCCCATTGCCCAGCTTGGTTCAACCACCATAGCCTGTGGTCTGCTTTGCCCACCATCAGCCTGTCTGCGTATTTTGCCTCACTTGGAGGCAGGCCAAGGAGACCGGCCCACCAAGGTGGGGGGGAGGAGACAAGGGCCGGGATGTCAAGTGCTGCATGGAAGCGTGGAAAGTGGTGCATTGAGCCAGGGTGTGCAGCTCTGCTGGGCCAGTGTTGGGGGTCCTGAAACGCAGCCTCTTCCACGAGCCTCCCTGGGCAGGCAGAATGGCTGCAAGGCTGGTCAGCCAGCAAGGAATGGCGGGGATGGTGCCTTGGTCAAACCCTGCCCTTGGTAGTGGTGATGGTTGCACAACTTTGTTGATTTACTAAAAATCATTAAATTATATGTATACTTTAATGTGGCAGAATTTTATAGTATGTAAACTATACCTCGATAAAACTGTTTTTTAAAAATCCTGCCAGCCAGGCGCAGTGGCTCACGCCTATAATCCCAGCATTTTGGGAGGCCCAGGTGAGAGGATTGCTTGATCCTCATAGGAAGACCTCATCCCTACTAAAAATTAAAATAATAATAATAATAAAAATTCTGCCCTTGGCCTCAAGGCCCTGCACAACTGGGACCCTGACAGCCTCATAGACACACCTCACATCTTCTTCCCCACCTGCTTAGGCTCTCTTTCATGCCTTTGTCCCCTCTCATTGCTTCTCCTTATCCTTAACTCTCAAACTAGCAGTCCCTTCCTCCAGGAAGGCCTCAGATAGCTCATTGTGTCCCCTTCCGGCTCTTGTTTCACGCTGGTTCATGTGACTGTGGGCCCAGCTCCTGTGCACTCCTGGAAGGCAGTGCTGGGGTCTGGGTCTGTGTGCTCTGCTGTCTCTCCGGTATCATAAGGTACAGGGCTGCTGTCGAGGTAGGTGCAGGGAAGATGTGTGCAAAGGAATATCTAGAACATCCAGCTGTGGGCCACCTGTGTACATGTCTGTGTGCAGATGGCACTATGTCATCCCAGGATGTCCCCTCCTTCCCAGTGCTTTCTGGCCCGAGAGTTCAAGATTGAACCCTGCGGGGGGTGAAGTGAGGCTCTTCTAGGGCTGAGGGTTGAATAAGGGCACTGCCACCACCTCCAGTGACCTCACTGCCAGCTGGCATTATGATGTCACTGGCTTAGCATTCCAGGCCCTGGGCATCTCCAAGTGCCCCAGGTGGGGGCACTCTCCTGGGGTCTGTGACAGCTTGCCCCCAACCACGGAGAGGTGACAGGCACGGTAACAATCCTGGGGAGTGATGCTGCCCTGACCCTGTATCCTCTTGTGACAGAGTGAAGACATTTCCACCTGGACACCTGACCATGTGCCTGCCCTGAGCAGCGAGGCCCACCAGGCATCTCTGTTGTGGGCAGCAGGGCCAGGTCCTGGTCTGTGGACCCTCGGCAGTTGGCAGGCTCCCTCTGCAGTGGGGTCTGGGCCTCGGCCCCACCATGTCGAGCCTCGGCGGTGGCTCCCAGGATGCCGGCGGCAGTAGCAGCAGCAGCACCAATGGCAGCGGTGGCAGTGGCAGCAGTGGCCCAAAGGCAGGAGCAGCAGACAAGAGTGCAGTGGTGGCTGCCGCCGCACCAGCCTCAGTGGCAGATGACACACCACCCCCCGAGCGTCGGAACAAGAGCGGTATCATCAGTGAGCCCCTCAACAAGAGCCTGCGCCGCTCCCGCCCGCTCTCCCACTACTCTTCTTTTGGCAGCAGTGGTGGTAGTGGCGGTGGCAGCATGATGGGCGGAGAGTCTGCTGACAAGGCCACTGCGGCTGCAGCCGCTGCCTCCCTGTTGGCCAATGGGCATGACCTGGCGGCGGCCATGGCGGTGGACAAAAGCAACCCTACCTCAAAGCACAAAAGTGGTGCTGTGGCCAGCCTGCTGAGCAAGGCAGAGCGGGCCACGGAGCTGGCAGCCGAGGGACAGCTGACGCTGCAGCAGTTTGCGCAGTCCACAGAGATGCTGAAGCGCGTGGTGCAGGAGCATCTCCCGCTGATGAGCGAGGCGGGTGCTGGCCTGCCTGACATGGAGGCTGTGGCAGGTGCCGAAGCCCTCAATGGCCAGTCCGACTTCCCCTACCTGGGCGCTTTCCCCATCAACCCAGGCCTCTTCATTATGACCCCGGCAGGTGTGTTCCTGGCCGAGAGCGCGCTGCACATGGCGGGCCTGGCTGAGTACCCCATGCAGGGAGAGCTGGCCTCTGCCATCAGCTCCGGCAAGAAGAAGCGGAAACGCTGCGGCATGTGCGCGCCCTGCCGGCGGCGCATCAACTGCGAGCAGTGCAGCAGTTGTAGGAATCGAAAGACTGGCCATCAGATTTGCAAATTCAGAAAATGTGAGGAACTCAAAAAGAAGCCTTCCGCTGCTCTGGAGGTAACGGCGCCTTAGAGGGAGGTGTGTGGGCTCTCTCCTTGTTTTTGTCTCCCGCCCCCGCCAGAAGGTGATGCTTCCGACGGGAGCCGCCTTCCGGTGGTTTCAGTGACGGCGGCGGAACCCAAAGCTGCCCTCTCCGTGCAATGTCACTGCTCGTGTGGTCTCCAGCAAGGGATTCGGGCGAAGACAAACGGATGCACCCGTCTTTAGAACCAAAAATATTCTCTCACAGATTTCATTCCTGTTTTTATATATATATTTTTTGTTGTCGTTTTAACATCTCCACGTCCCTAGCATAAAAAGAAAAAGAAAAAAATTTAAACTGCTTTTTCGGAAGAACAACAACAAAAAAGAGGTAAAGACGAATCTATAAAGTACCGAGACTTCCTGGGCAAAGAATGGACAATCAGTTTCCTTCCTGTGTCGATGTCGATGTTGTCTGTGCAGGAGATGCAGTTTTTGTGTAGAGAATGTAAATTTTCTGTAACCTTTTGAAATCTAGTTACTAATAAGCACTACTGTAATTTAGCACAGTTTAACTCCACCCTCATTTAAACTTCCTTTGATTCTTTCCGACCATGAAATAGTGCATAGTTTGCCTGGAGAATCCACTCACGTTCATAAAGAGAATGTTGATGGCGCCGTGTAGAAGCCGCTCTGTATCCATCCACGCGTGCAGAGCTGCCAGCAGGGAGCTCACAGAAGGGGAGGGAGCACCAGGCCAGCTGAGCTGCACCCACAGTCCCGAGACTGGGATCCCCCACCCCAACAGTGATTTTGGAAAAAAAAATGAAAGTTCTGTTCGTTTATCCATTGCGATCTGGGGAGCCCCATCTCGATATTTCCAATCCTGGCTACTTTTCTTAGAGAAAATAAGTCCTTTTTTTCTGGCCTTGCTAATGGCAACAGAAGAAAGGGCTTCTTTGCGTGGTCCCCTGCTGGTGGGGGTGGGTCCCCAGGGGGCCCCCTGCGGCCTGGGCCCCCCTGCCCACGGCCAGCTTCCTGCTGATGAACATGCTGTTTGTATTGTTTTAGGAAACCAGGCTGTTTTGTGAATAAAACGAATGCATGTTTGTGTCACGAAGCACCGCTGGCTTCTTGCTCTCCGGTTTTGGG